TATCCTGCCACTCTGTCATGTCCTGCTGATGGAAGGTGCCCCTGTTCCCTCATTCTACCCTCTTTTTCCTGCTAATCCTGTCATAATGAATGTAGCTTCTCAGTTCACTGTATATGATTCGGTATTGGGGGTTTGGAGGCACCCAGACCCTGGCAATATTATGTGTCCCTTTGGACCAGTCTCCCAAGAGGAGAGGGGCAGGCAGGAAAGAGTGGGGATCCTAAGGTTACTACAGGGGGCTCAGTGTCATCCACAACTTCCTATATTAGGGATAAAACATATAGGTGCACAAGAGCTGGGGTATAGCCCATAGGTGGTGGAGAGAAAAGTGGTCAGTCCTTCTTGGGCCTGGAGGTTAGCAGTCAAGTTTCTCTGCTTTCACTGCTCGCTCGCTCTCTCCTGCAATGATTGATGATCACTCCGTGGATAGAGAGGCACACTGTCAGAGGTGACCGGAGAACTGAGTTGCAAAATATATTAAGATCTGGTAGAGGTACCAGCTTCCTTTCCAGCTGGAGAGGCCCCAACACTGGATGGTTCTGTAGGGAGCCTAGGGAGCCTGGTCATCAACTTGCAATACCTCACAGAGCCAGTTCACATCCCACTCTGAGCTCCCACGAGAAACACTGCTTCTCCAGGCCCGGGGTTGTTGGGGAGAGAGGCAGAGGCAGCTGGAGCGCCGTTCTCTCCTGCTGGGACACCGCTTGGGCTTTGGTATTGACTGAGTGGCTGACAGTTATCTTCCAACCCCAACTGGCTTGGGGGCAGGACAAGGGCTAGGCTTGATGGTGGCCAGGCTTGCCTGCTCCCCACCTGGGATGCCCCTGCTCTGGACCTCTCATTTCTCTTCATTGGTTTATTTTTCAATGCATCTTTAATTTGTAAAGAAATAAAATAAATTAAGATGTAACCATTAGCCTCATCTTTACTCCCGAAAGCTCACTTTGCTTTTAGTCCTGGCCGTCGGCTGAGCGAGCTGCGCATGCGCCACGTGCCCCCGTGGCGTAGGGCCTCGTCCGGTCACGACTATCCGCTGGGCGGGGTCGGTGCTGGCCGAGGGGGCGCCGGCTGCCGGAGTGGACATGGCGGCCGGCCCCATTAGGGTGGTGTTGGTCCTTCTAGGGGTGCTCAGTGTCTGTGCAGCCAGCGGCCATGGGTCCGTAGCGGAGAGGGAGGCCGGCGGGGAGGCGGAGTGGGCGGAACCGTGGGATGGCGCGGTTTTCCGGCCGCCCTCGGCGCTGGGCGCAGTGGGGGTGACGCGCAGCTCTGGGACGCCGCGGCCAGGGAGGGAGGAGGCGGGGGACTTGCCGGTACTGCTGTGGTGGAGCCCAGGGCTATTCCCCCACTTCCCGGGAGACTCGGAGCGCATCGAGTGTGCGCGCGGCGCGTGCGTGGCGTCCCGGAACCGCCGAGCGCTGAGGGACTCGCGGACGCGCGCGCTGCTCTTCTACGGCACAGACTTCCGCGCGTCGGCCGCCCCGCTGCCGCGCCTGGCGCACCAGAGCTGGGCGCTCCTCCACGAGGAGTCGCCCCTCAACAACTTCTTGCTGAGCCACGGCCCGGGCATCCGCCTCTTCAATCTTACCTCCACCTTCAGTCGCCACTCGGATTACCCGCTGTCGCTGCAGTGGCTGCCCGGGACCGCCTATCTGCGCCGCCCGGTGCCTCCGCCCATGGAACGCGCGGAGTGGCGCCGCCGCGGCTACGCGCCGCTGCTCTATCTGCAGTCACACTGCGACGTGCCAGCGGACCGGGACCGCTACGTGCGCGAGCTCATGCGCCACATCCCGGTGAGTGAGGGCGGGCCGGAGGGAAGGAAAAGCCCTCATGACAGCCTTACTGTACCCGGTCTAGGTAGACTCCTACGGGAAATGCCTGCAGAATCGGGAGCTGCCTACCGCGCGGCTACAGGACACAGCCACGGCCACCACCGAGGATCCAGAGCTCTTGGCTTTCTTGTCCCGCTATAAGTTCCACTTGGCCCTGGAAAATGCCATCTGTAACGACTACATGACAGAAAAACTGTGGCGTCCCATGCACCTGGGCGCTGTGCCCGTGTACCGCGGTTCTCCCTCTGTGAGGGACTGGATGCCGAACAATCACTCCGTCATCCTGATTGATGATTTTGAGTCTCCTCAGAAGCTGGCAGAGTTTATTGACTTTCTGGACAAGAATGATGAGGAGTATATGAAATACCTGGCATACAAGCAACCTGGGGGCATCACCAACCAATTTCTTCTGGATAGTCTGAAGCATCGGGAGTGGGGAGTGAATGATCCTTTGCTGCCTAACTACCTCAACGGCTTCGAGTGTTTCGTCTGTGACTACGAACTGGCTCGGCTGGATGCCGAGAAAGCCCACGCGGCCTCTCCCGGGGACAGCCCCGTCTTTGAGCCCCACATTGCCCAGCCCTCACACATGGACTGCCCAGTGCCCACACCTGGCTTTGGCAATGTGGAAGAGATTCCTGAGAATGACAGGTAAGAGTGCTGGGGTCCCCTGCAGCTATCAAAAAGTTTGCTTACCCTGTTTGACCTTTTGCAGAAAAGAACAAGAGGGAAGACAGACCTTCAGGCTGGGTGCAGTGGCTCATGCCTGTGATCCCAGCACTTTGGGAGGCCAAGGTAGGAGGATCGCTTGAGCCCAGGGATTCAAGACCAGCTTGGGTAACATGGTAAAACCCCATCTCTACAAAAAACAGAAAAAATTAGCTGGGCATGGTGTGTGTGCCTTGTAGATCCAGCTACTTGGGAGGCTGAAGTGGGAGGATCGCCACTGCACTCCAGAAACTAAAAAAAAAAAAAAAAAAAACCTTCAAAAATATATCTAAGCCAGATGTGATGGCATGGGTCTGCAGTCCCAGCTACTCAGAAGGCTAAGGCAGGAAGATCGCTTGAGCCCAAGAGTTTGAGGCTGTAGTATGCTGTGAGTGCGCCTATGAGTGCCAACTGGGCAACACAGTGAGACCTCTGTCTAAAAAAAAAAAAAAAATCTGTTGGGCTGGGTGAGCTGGCTCACGCCTGTAATCCCAGCACTCTGGGAGGCCAAGGCAGGCAGACCACCTGAAGTCGGGAGTTCAAGACCAGCCTGACCAACATGGAGAAACCTCATCTCTACTAAAAATACAAAATTAGCTGGGCGTGGTGGCGCATGACTATAATCCCAGCTACTCAGGAGGCTGAGGCAGAAGAATCGCTTGAACCCAGGAGGCGGAGGTGGTGGTGAACCAAGATCACGCCATTGCACTCCAGCCTGGACAACAAGAGCAAAACTCCATTTCAAAAAAAAAAAAAAAATCTGTTAAAATTTGATATAGTAGGCACTGACAAAAGAGGTCAAATGCAGGACTGATTTCTAAGCTTGCAATCTATCTAAATGCAGATGCTAATTTAGAGTGCATAATTATTACACAAGTACAGACCTAGGTTAGGGCTTAAATTTCATTATGTGCAATAAAAAGGTTAAGTGATGGTTAAGCAAGGTGTAGATTATCCTTACCTCTCCTAATGACATGGGCTCACATTGGCATTCCTTTCATACTTTTACGTATAAAGTGGGCAGTTGTTTCTGAATGACTGTTGCTGGAGCCTCAGGCCTGCTTTGTGCTTGGTGCTTTCCAGACTTTCTCCTTTATTCCTATCACCATATACGTACTCACAAAAGAGCAGTGTAAACCAGGTATTACATTTCCACAAGGGAAAGTAGAACCAGGAATAGCCACATGATACTTACCGAAAGCTTCACTTTCCCTATAGAGAAAGCAAGCAACATGAATCTTCTGATTTGGGGCCCAGCCTGCTGCTGTATACAGAGGTTGGCATTATTGGTGATAGAAATGTCTGATAGGAGTCTTTTAATTATACTCTGGAGTGTGGAGGTGGAGTGCAAGGCTGCTTCCTTTATTACTGCAAGTGTTATTTTCTATTATCTCAGGTTTCGTTTTGTGTAATAAACTGCTTCTTGTTAAACAATGTCTTCTGCTTCATTATTTTTTTGGGGGTGG